ACTGTGCTTGCCGCCCGGGCAGGGACAAGTGGCACTGAACAGGCCACTGTGACCATGGTGTCATCAGAGGACATCGAGATCCTGGAGCATGCAGGCGAGCTGGTCATCGCCTCGCCGGAGGGCCAGCTGGAGGTGCAGACGGTCATCGTCTAGCATGAGGTCTGCGGGGTCCTGGCCGGGCAGGGACAGGGCAGAGGACTCTGAGCGCCCCACCCATGCCTGCCTGGCCTGGTAGAGAAGATGGCACAGGATGGAGGCGCCCCAAGACGGACAGTGTACATAAGAGTTTCTTGTTGCTTTACAATAAAACATGAGAACCTGCAGCTTGTGATGTTGTGGCAGTGGCAGCCTCCGCGGCTGGTGCCACCACCTTTGCCCAGGCCCCCGCAGCAGCACCTGCCTCCCAGGCCACTCCTAGACTCACGTGCCTGGCCGCCCCACCCAGGGGCTTCTGCCAGCCCTGGCGGCGCCTTGGTGCTGTGTGGGTGTCATTGGCATGTTGACCAACAGCCTCCTGCCCTGCCCAGCTGGAGCTGTGCCCCCAGCTGCGCTGCCTGAGGCCTGTGGGTGGGTGGGAGGACCAGGGACGGGGACAGGGAGATCTGGGAGCCTCGGCCTCCACCGCAGGGTGAGCAGGTGGAGCAGCAGCAGGAGATGCTGGGTAGGGAGTGTGGCTGGTCCTACCTGCGCTGCCTTGCTTTCCCTGAAGGGATTCTGCTCAGGGAGGCAGAGTCTAGGCGACCTAATTTCTAGGGGCGAGGACAAGAACACAGCCGCACCGGGATGTGGCTGACCGTCTACCTCCCTCCTAGGGGGCTGGCAGGGGCTTCTGGGACGGTTTTGGGACAGGTCTGGGGCACCAGAACCGGCTCAGGCAGGTCTCCCACCCCTTACCCTGGGGGTCTCCATGGGAATGAAAGCCAGGAGTTCATCAGGCACCCAGCTGAGTCGAGGGGGCGGGACCCAGTGCAGCCCGGCCCCTCCCTGGCCCAGGACCTCAAATACCGGCCCCTGCCTTGGTGCCAGAGCTACTGCCAGAGGGAGTCAGTGCAGTCCTGTGTCGGACACGCCCGCAGCCTGGACCCGGGATCCCCATCCCCCTAGGATCTCTGAGCCTCGGGCCTCTGCACCCACATCCAAGGTGAGTCTCTCGGCTGCCCTGAGCTGGGGCTGGATGGGCCGGACCCTCCATTCCGGCTGCAGCTTCCCGCGCAGTGAGAAGGCAGCGGTCCCTGAGAGCCCAGCAGTGCCCTGGGAGCCTGCAGAACGCAGGGGCGGATTCCGCGTCGCACTGGCCGTCAAGGGGCGGCCGCGGAGGGAAGGGGTGGGTCGGTGGGTCTGACAGCGGGTCTGCGTAGGCGGCAGCGTCTGTCCCTCCCAGCCTCTCGCTCCGCGCCATGGGCGGGCCCCGGGCTCTGCTGGCCGCACTCTGGGCGCTGGAAGCCGCCGGGACCGCCGCGCTTCGCATCGGAGCCTTCAACATTCAGAGCTTCGGTGACAGCAAAGTGTCGGACCCCGCTTGCGGCAGCATCATCGCGAAGGTGGGGCCCGGGCCGGGGCGGGGCGGCGTTTACGCTGACCCCCGCACCCGCCGCTCCTCCCCAGATCCTGGCTGGCTATGACCTCGCGCTGGTGCAGGAGGTGCGAGACCCAGACCTCAGCGCCGTGTCCGCGCTCATGGAGCAGATCAACAGGTGTGGTGGGCAGGGCCCCTCGTCGCGACCCCCCCCGACCCTGAGCGGGCCCCTGTCTCCGCAGCGTGTCCGAGCACGAGTACAGCTTTGTGAGCAGCCAGCCCCTGGGCCGGGACCAGTACAAGGAGATGTACCTGTTCGTGTACAGGTGAGGGGCGGGCCGCAGGGAGGGGCGCGCGGCGGGGGCTCAGCGGGTCCTCCCCATCTCCTAGGAAAGACGCGGTGTCGGTCGTGGACACCTACCTGTACCCAGACCCCGAGGACGTCTTCAGCCGCGAGCCCTTCGTGGTCAAGTTCTCGGCCCCCGGCACCGGTGAGCGGGCCCCGCCCCTCCCCTCCCGCCGAGCTCTGACGCCCCCACCCCTTCCCGCAGCAGCACAGAACCTGGTGCTGATCCCGCTGCACGCGGCGCCGCATCAAGCCGTGGCGGAGATCGACGCGCTCTACGACGTGTACCTGGACGTGATCGACAAGTGGGGCACCGACGTAAGCCCACCCCTCGGTCCCGGGGTCCCTGCGCGGCTCAGACACGGCTCCGCGGCGCCCGCAGGACATGCTGTTCCTGGGCGACTTCAACGCCGACTGCAGCTATGTGCGGGCGCAGGACTGGGCCGCCATCCGTCTGAGGAGCAGTGAGGTCTTCAAGTGGCTCATCCCTGACAGCGCCGACACCACGGTGGGCAACTCAGACTGCGCCTACGACCGCATTGTGGCCTGTGGCGCCCGCCTGCGCCGGAGCCTGAAGCCCCAGTCGGCCACCGTGCACGACTTCCAGGAGGAATTCGGCCTGGACCAGACTCAGGCGAGTGGGCCGTGGGGCGGTGCTGGTCTTGGCTTTTCCCCTGAGGCTCACTCTGTCCCCACAGGCTCTTGCCATCAGCGACCACTTTCCAGTGGAGGTGACCCTCAAGTTCCACCGATGACTCGAGGCCTGGCTGGGGCATGCCACCTGCAGACCCTGGCTCTGAGGAATGGCCCAACAGTGGCCCCTTCAGGGTGGCAGCCACCCTTCAGTGAGGCCCCAAGGCAGAGTCGGCTGGGCGTGGACCAGGGGCCATGGACACGTGATGTGCTGCTCTGTACCTCCGTTCCCCATCTGTGGGACGGGCTGCATCCAGCGACCTCATGGGGTGTTGTGAGCCCCATGAGGGGTGCAGGGGGCACTGCCCGGCAGATGTCTGCTCAATAAATGAGCTGCTCCCGGTCGGGCCCCACAGCTTGGCTCCCAGGCCTCTGTCCTTCCTTAGG